ACACCTTCACTTAAACTGATTAAAATTGCAGCTCCACCGTCCGGCCTCTAGAGGGCAGTGTATGGATACATTTGTCCAGATTGGGGGACTAGGTTTGATAAATTTTGTCCTGCATCAAATGACAAAAGGGTAATAGGAAATGTATTATATTTATGCCCCTTACTTTGAGATAAGAGACTACAACCTTCATACTTCGGGGTGTTAAGCTGCCATTGCTCTTGTTAAGGGGCAGTTTGTTTTTTAAGAGATGGGGTCTTGCTCTGTTGTCCAGGCTGGAGTGCAGTGCCGCGATCTTGGCTCAGTGCAACCTCGAACTCCTGGGCTTAAGCGATCCTCCCGCCTCAGCCTCCCGAGTACTGGGACTACAGGCGTGTGCCACCAAGGGGCGATTATTATTTTTTTTTTCTACGCAAAATAAAAGACGGCTATTCAGTGTTGTTGTTTCATTTTTGTTTGGGGAGAAATTCGACTAGCCCAAGGAATCTCAAATTCTTGGAACCACTATTTTAGGCATTTCTGTTATCATTCCTGGAATACGAGAACTAAGCGATTGACTTTGCTTTCCCTAAAAGATAAACAGGGTAGTTGTAGTTGCAACAGAGTAGATAGAGGTAGGTCTACCCTGGGTTTAAAGTGGAGATCACAGCCGGGGAAAACCGGACTGGATCCCGAGGCCTCCTCCAGGGAGGGGCGGCAGGGGTGTCTCAAAATCTCCCACCTGTCAGCCCAACTTTTGGATTCCTTGTCACCTTCCACACTGCCCGAGCTCCGGACATACAGCCCTGGTGCACAAGGGTCCCATTCTTTGCACACCAGGGGTATAATGGACTCCGGACTGTTGGCGAGAGTGACAGCAAAAAGAGCCAGCCTCTTCTCCCAGGCTTCTTAGCAACCTGCCTGTCTCGGCTCCAGGAGGCGGGTTCCAGCCAATGGTTGAGCCACCCGCTTCCAGCCAATGGCTGAGGGATAAGCTGAGGGGAGTGAGAGGTCACTTACTGCAGCCGGACATAACGGCGCTGGCCCCGCCCCTTCTCGAGAACTCGCAGAGCTGGGCTGGTAAAATTGCAGTGCTGAAGACACTGGACCCGGTAAGGAGACTGGGGGTGGTAAAGAAGCTGGGCTGCACCAACGGGTGGCATTTCTGTATTACAGCAAAAGGCTGTCCCTCCCAAACCTGGGATTCTGGGCTCACTGAGTTCACCTGCGAGTCAGCCCTACCTGCACTGCTCTGGTCTAGTACAAACAGGCTGCTGGCATTGAGGTAGGTGGCAGAGAGAGTAATGGTCCCATGGCCCACCATGCCCAACTAACTTTTTATTTTGTAGGGACGGAGTCTCCAACTCCTGGCCTCTAGCAGTCCTCCTGTGTAGGTCTCCCAAAGTGCTAGTGTGTCCGGAATTGGTGGGTTCTTGGTCTCACTGACTTCAAGAATGAAGCCGCGGACCCTCGCAGTGAGTGTTACAGTTCTTAAAGGCAGCGTGTCCCTATCTTGATCCCAGAATCTTCCTTCTACAGGTCTGCTACAATGCTGCTGCTGCACAGAGCTGTGGTCCTCAGGCTCCAACAGGCCTGCAGGTAGGCCAGCCCATCCCAGGACTTGCCTCCTAATACGTGCTACTAAGACCGACCTCTCTTCCAGACTCAAGTCAATCCCCTCAAGGATCTGCATTCAGGCCTGCTCCACAAATGATTCATTTCAGCCCCAGCGCCCCAGCCTCACCTTCTCTGGTGATAACTCCAGCACCCAGGGATGGAGAGTCATGGGGACCCTATTAGGTCTCGGTGCAGTGTTGGCCTATCAGGACCATCGGTGTAGGGTAAGTAGGGAAAGTGCTTCATTGTCAGAACATCCCTTTTATCTTACTCCTTCCCTGCCAATAGGCTGCTCAGGAGTCAACACACATATACACTAAGGAGGAAGTGAGTTCCCACACCAGCCCTGAGACTGGGATCTGGGTGACTCTGGGCTCTGAGGTCTTTGATGTCACAGAATTTGTGGACCTACATCCAGGGGGGCCTTCAAAGCTGATGCTAGCAGCTGGGGGTCCCCTAGAGCCCTTCTGGGCCCTCTATGCTGTTCACAACCAGTCCCATGTGCGTGAGTTACTGGCTCAGTACAAGATTGGGGAGCTGAATCCTGAAGACAAGGTAGCCCCCACCGTGGAGACCTCTGACCCTTATGCTGATGATCCTGTACGTCACCCAGCCCTGAAGGTCAACAGCCAGCGGCCCTTTAATGCAGAGCCTCCCCCTGAGCTGCTGACAGAAAACTACATCACACCCAACCCTATCTTCTTCACCCGGAACCATCTGCCTGTACCTAACCTGGATCCAGACACCTATCGCTTACACGTAGTAGGAGCACCTGGGGGTCAGTCACTGTCTCTTTCCCTGGATGACTTGCACAACTTTCCCAGGTACGAGATCACAGTCACTCTGCAGTGTGCCGGCAACCGACGCTCTGAGATGACTCAGGTCAAAGAAGTAAAAGGTCTGGAGTGGAGAACAGGAGCCATCAGCACTGCACGCTGGGCTGGGGCACGGCTCTGTGATGTGTTAGCCCAGGCTGGCCACCAACTCTGTGAAACTGAGGCCCACGTCTGCTTTGAGGGACTGGACTCAGACCCTACTGGGACTGCCTATGGAGCATCCATCCCTCTGGCTCGGGCCATGGACCCTGAAGCTGAGGTCCTGCTGGCATATGAGATGAATGGGCAGCCTCTGCCACGTGACCACGGCTTCCCTGTGCGTGTGGTGGTTCCTGGAGTGGTGGGTGCCCGCCATGTCAAATGGCTGGGCAGAGTGAGTGTGCAGCCAGAGGAAAGTTACAGCCACTGGCAACGGCGGGATTACAAAGGCTTCTCTCCATCTGTGGACTGGGAGACTGTAGATTTTGACTCTGCTCCATCCATTCAGGAACTTCCTGTCCAGTCGGCCATCACAGAGCCCCGGGATGGAGAGACTGTAGAATCAGGGGAGGTGACCATCAAGGGCTATGCATGGAGTGGTGGTGGCAGGGCTGTGATCCGGGTGGATGTGTCTCTGGATGGGGGCCTAACCTGGCAGGTGGCTAAGCTGGATGGAGAGGAACAGCGCCCCAGGAAGGCCTGGGCATGGCGTCTGTGGCAGTTGAAAGCCCCTGTGCCAGCTGGACAAAAGGAACTGAACATTGTTTGTAAGGCTGTGGATGATGGTTACAATGTGCAGCCAGACACCGTGGCCCCAATCTGGAACCTGCGAGGTGTTCTCAGCAATGCCTGGCATCGTGTCCATGTCTATGTCTCCCCATGAGCATGGAAAGGAGCCACCTCCACCCCTTTCCCCACCCATTAGCCTCACTGCTTCAGAAAAATCTTTCCCACCTTTCAACTTCTTGGATCACAACTCTGGCCTTCCTAAGCCATACCCAAGTACACATATAGCACATTTCACCCAAGGACCTTCCCTCTTTGGACACTATGTTACATACCCCTCTTGGCCTTTGAACCTGTGCCAGGAAGTGTGAGCTGTTACAGCAAGGGGCTAGAAGTGAAAAAAGTAATTCTGGAGACAAGCACTATTTTCTCTTCCTACCCCACCTCCATTTCTAATGCCTACTGCCATCAAGGCCTTGTTTTGCTTTTCTTTTTGGATTGTTCAGAGAAATGTGTGTGGCATGTGTAAGAAAAGTGTATATACTATCTTATACTACCTCTCCAGGTTGCCAGAGAGTTGCGAGGAGAGCAAGGGGCACAACCGTCTCCCTTTATAGTTCTACTTTTCTAATAAATAGTCTGTTTAAGATCATAACTCTTGGGCCTGGGGAGTGAGCCTATTGCAGG